ACATCATCCTGCCCAGGCCTGGCTGCAACCTCACCCACCTGTGACTCATTTCTGGGACCACTGGCAGAAAGAGGAGGCTCTATTTTGAGCAATGGGGAGCCCAGGCCAAGCACAGCCATCTGCCCCTGCAGAAATGAGTGGGGCTGAAAGCTTCATGGTTTCCAGGTTTTCATATCTACCCTGAGCCAACAAAGGCTTGTGGCTGTTGGCACACAGGCAAATTGTCCAACCTCCAGATGGAGCAGAGCAACGGTGAAGGAAGCCTGCTGGTTCTTGTCTCACCTCAGCCACTTCTGAGCTCTGTAGCCTTGCACCAGCCTTTGCCCCATCACTGAGCCTGTTTTCTGCCTTACAATGGGGACACTGATACAAACCACACACACAATGAGGATGAAAACAGATAACAGGTAAAATGACCTCACCTGCCAGGGAGTCCATGCTCAGAGGACTCTCATGCTCTTGGATGGAATATTTCCTCAGAGAAATAGAGCTTGGGGGTCAGGGACATGGGACCTGCCACTGACCTGCTCTGTGACTCTGAGACAGTGGCTTCCACTCTCTGAGCTCAGATCCCCACTGGGCAGGCTGCTCTGATCTTCTATGTCCCTGTGTTGGGAAGGGAGTTCGTCCTCCCCAGCTTGTCAGGGAACCCTTGGCCATGGCTGAGGGCAATCTGGCCCCAGTGCCCTGGCTTATTGGAACAGCAGGAAAAGGCAAACACAAAACCCAGACCGCAGCTGATCACGGAACCTGCTCTCCTTGACCCACAAGGATTTGTTGTGATCCAGCCAGCCTGTGACTCTGTCCACATGCTGCTCCTCTGCAGGGATGCTGCTGTTCACTCCTACTCTACTGAGACACGCAGATGTCCTGGCATGGGAGAATTCCCTCTCTCTCTCTCTCACACACACACACACACACACACACACACACACCCCTAACCTGCTTCCTCCAGGCTCCTAAATCACCTGTCCACAAAACCTGTCTTCAGCGGCCCCTTAGCCTGTGAGCTGCCCTCATTCCCCCTCACAGCCCTGAGTGAGGGTGTGCAGCCTCCTTGGGCAAGAGGATGCGGGCTCTGGGAGGCTGCGTCGCACATCTCCAGTCCCCACTGCAGGGCCTCTCACCGGCTGGGGCAGTGACCCCTGGTCGGAAGCACCTCAGTGCTGCTCATGATTGCAGAGGTGGCCTCACCAGATAGAGGGTCCTGGAGGGCGTGGGGGCTTGGTCTCTGACTGCCAGCAAAAGAAGCCGACATAGAGGCAGCAGGCGACAAACACTGAGGCAACTGACTTGCCCGAATTTAACCCTCAGGTTTTTTAAATAAAATGCAAGTGCAGGGGCTTGGGCTCGGGACTCCTGGAGCCCCGTGGGGCTGAGCGTGGATGGTGCTCGGTGTCCAGCTACACTCCCAAACCGCATCCCGAGCGTTTGCGGGGCGGAGGGGCCCCAGGGCGACGGTTCCAGAACAGACCCAGGCGGCTCCGGTCAGCAGCAGCCCCGCTGCTTTCCAACAGCGCGGGGACCCCCATCCCCGCCAGCCCCATCTCACTGTCCCTCTCAGGTCAGAGGAGACCGTAGAGGACCGCGTGGCACCAGGAGCTGCCAGGAACCAGGGCGACCTAGAAGAAACCGGGAACCTGGCGTCCCGCGGGGACGCAGCCCCAGGAAAGGTGAGGCCACCCGAGCCCGAGTGGGAAGGGGCCTCTCCACAAGCCGGTGACCCCATGACTGCAGGGGCTGCCGCCGCCAGCAAGTGAGCTCAGCTCAGCCCGGGCGTCCCCTCCGCAACGAGGCCCGGATCCCTGCTTGGCTCCCGGAGCCCGGACTGTGCCTTCCGCAAAACGGCTGCGCTCTAGGTAGGAGAAACGTTCTTCGCTTCCTGCTTTGTAACTTTGTGTTCAGACGGTTTCTTCTTTCCAGAAAGTGGCCTCCACAGTGCACTTCCCGGCAGCATGGAGTCGGCAGTGGCAGCGTTTCTATCCGGCTCTGCGGGGCTGGGTGTGAACGGGACTCTCCCATCCCGCTGTCCTCCAGGAGCCGGACCTCTCACCCCGAAGACTTTGCCGAAGACGCGGCCCCCTGGTCAGGGGCAGAAAACAGATCCAGGCCGCCCCGCTCCTGCTGGGTGGTGGAGAAGGTGGAGGGCGGGCAGGTGCTAAGTGCTACTGTGAAAATAAAAATCATCATAATAAAGAACGAATGGGTTTCGTATCTCTTAATTCTCACCATCAATAGGGTATTCGTGGGCCCATTTGACAGAGGAGGAAGCCACCTGGAGAAGCTCCCTTCCTTGAGAGCCAGGCCCTTCCCTGTCCAGCCCCGTGTCACCTGCTTCCCTTACAGCTCGCTCTCTCTCCCTCTCATCTTCATAACCCGCTTCCCCCTGGGAGCAGGAATTTGAGCTCAGAGGTGTTGAGCAGCCTGTGCGAGGCC